TACTATGTTCCAGGCATTTTACATCCACAGTCTCTTTCAATCAACACGTCCATGCGGAGGAGAGCTTCTTGTCGCCCATTATAAAGGTCAGAAACAGGCTAAGGGAGGATAAGTCACTGCCTAAGGTTACAGTGCATGTAAATGGCAGAGCTAGGATTCGAACCCTGGCCTTTCTGAGTTCCTAAAGCCATGCTCGCCCCCACTCTTCCAGGCTGGGGAGAGACCGGGAAGAGCGAGAAGCTACACGCTGGGCTGCAGATTGGGCCCTAGCGGGCTTGGAGCGTGGATATGCTGGCTGGCCCCCCTCCCCGGGAGTCACAGCTCTCGCCGGTCTCGCCACTCAGGCTCTGCCGGGTACCCAGGAGGCTTGCACGGCCGCCTGCAGCCCGCTGTGCAGAGCCCGGGCCGAAGGCGGAGCTCGATGGGAAACGGCCGGCCGAAGGCTCTTGCAACTCTGCCACAGGCCTGCCTTCCCGGGCCTCCCAGGCGGGTGCCTGAGGCCGCGGCTCCAGGCCGAGGGGAGACCGCAGTGAGACGAGCATCCCCTTGCTGCGCCTTCTTAGGATAGAGGGTTTAATTTTCCTTTCTGAAGATATCGCAGGAAGCTGTTCGTATCTTAAAAACTCCAAACCCCGCGCTCTCCCTCCTCCCTGCCTCCCCCCCACCCCCGCCCTCCAGCCTCGCCCACCAGCTCCCACCATCTCGACTCTCCTCTGCTCCTCTTGCCTCTCCCCTCCCTCTTGGGTCTCCCGCCTTCCCGGAGCACGCGCTGCCAGGGCCTGGGGCGCCGAGCGGCCAATGGCACGGCGGCAGGACGTGATGTCAGGCGCGGCTGTAGAAAAGGCGCGGAGGCTTGCGCTGGCGCGGACTGCAGAGCCGGGGCTGGGCTAGGCGCGCGCTTGGAGAGCATTGCGCGCGGCTGGGCCCGCGGCCGGCGGCTCCTCCTCCCACTCTGCTCCTCCTCTTTTTTCTCCTCCTCCACCTCCTCCTCCGCCTCCTCCTCCTCCTCTTCCTCCTCCTCTTCAATTCTCCCGGTGGCTCGACTCGGCTCGCAGGCTTCGGAGAAACCCCTACTCCAGTCGCCGACTCAGCGCCCAAGAGGGTCGCCTTGGGCTGGGGGCGCACCCCAGGGAGGGGAGGGGTCCAGGCAGCTGGGCCGCCGCGGACACCTAGCGGCTTCAGGGTGAACCCCGACCGCAGCCGTCGCCGCCTCGGGCAGAGTTTGCGCCCTTGCTTTGCGCCCCGGGCGCTGAAGCCGGGCGGGCGATGCCCGCGGCGTGAAAGCGCCCGCGGCGGGCGCCGACCTCTGTCCTAGTCTCCTGCTCCCCCCGCCCCGCTTGTCCCGTGCCCTTGTGACCCTGGCTTTGGCGCCGTCGCCCAGGCGCCCCGCAATGTAGCTGCCCCTGCGCCTCGGCGGGAGGCGTCCTGCCCCGCGAGCGCCCGGGGCCCGGAGCCCGGCCTGGGGGCTCAGCCGAGCTCGGGCGGGGCCGGGGCCGCGGTGGCGATGCACCGGGCCCGTTAGCGCCAGGAGCGCCAGGCAGCTGAGGCGGGGGGCAAGCCCTCCCTCGGAGGAGCCGCGCCCCCGGCCCCGCCGGTCCCGCCGCGATGCTGTTCCACAGTCTGTCGGGCCCCGAGGTGCACGGGGTCATCGACGAGATGGACCGCAGGGCCAAGAGCGAGGCTCCCGCCATCAGCTCCGCCATCGACCGCGGCGACACCGAGACGGTAGGCGCGCGGCTGTGGGGTCGGGGCTGAGACGCTGCTGTCTTCCGCCTCCCTCCCTTCGCAGACCATGCCGTCCATCAGCAGTGACCGCGCCGCGCTGTGCGCCGGCTGCGGGGGCAAGATCTCGGACCGCTACTACCTGCTGGCGGTGGACAAGCAGTGGCACATGCGCTGCCTCAAGTGCTGCGAGTGCAAGCTCAACCTGGAGTCGGAGCTCACCTGTTTCAGCAAGGACGGTAGCATCTACTGCAAGGAAGACTACTACAGGTAGCCCCCCCACCCAACTGCCCCTCAGGACCTCCCACAGCCCCTCCCTCCATGGTCCCTACAGGCGCTTCTCTGTGCAGCGCTGCGCCCGCTGCCACCTGGGCATCTCGGCCTCGGAGATGGTGATGCGCGCTCGGGACTTGGTTTATCACCTCAACTGCTTCACGTGCACCACGTGTAACAAGATGCTGACCACGGGCGACCACTTCGGCATGAAGGACAGCCTGGTCTACTGCCGCTTGCACTTCGAGGCGCTGCTGCAGGGCGAGTACCCCGCACACTTCAACCATGCCGACGTGGCAGCGGCGGCCGCTGCAGCCGCGGCGGCCAAGAGCGCGGGGCTGGGCGCAGCAGGGGCCAACCCTCTGGGTCTTCCCTACTACAATGGCGTGGGCACTGTGCAGAAGGGGCGGCCGAGGAAACGTAAGAGCCCGGGCCCCGGTGCGGATCTGGCGGCCTACAACGCTGGTGAGTGCGCGGCGCACGAAGCGCCCCCATAGGTTCACCCACCGGCTCTGTGTCTCCTCCCTAGCGCTAAGCTGCAACGAAAACGACGCAGAGCACCTGGACCGTGACCAGCCATACCCGAGCAGCCAGAAGACCAAGCGCATGCGCACGTCCTTCAAGCACCACCAGCTTCGGACCATGAAGTCTTACTTTGCCATTAACCACAACCCCGACGCCAAGGACTTGAAGCAGCTCGCGCAAAAGACGGGCCTCACCAAGCGGGTCCTCCAGGTCAGCCAGGGCCAGGGGTGAGGGCATCTGCGTCTGTCTCACTCCCCCCTCTCTCTTCCTTCAGGCATCTCTCTAGATTTATCTTCTGCCTCCCAGACTCTCCTGGAAGCAAGGTTTGGTGGTGGGGATGTGTGTGGGCAGATTCGCTCACCAGCCCTTCCCTGTCGTCCCCCGCAGGTCTGGTTCCAGAACGCCCGAGCCAAGTTCAGGCGCAACCTCTTACGGCAGGAAAACACGGGCGTGGACAAGTCGACAGACGCGGCGCTGCAGACAGGGACGCCATCGGGCCCGGCCTCGGAGCTCTCCAACGCCTCGCTCAGCCCCTCCAGCACGCCCACCACCCTGACAGACTTGACTAGCCCCACCCTGCCAACTGTGACGTCCGTCTTAACTTCTGTGCCTGGCAACCTGGAGGGCCATGAGCCTCACAGCCCCTCACAAACGACTCTTACCAACCTTTTCTAATGACTCGCAACCCCTCACCCCACAATTTCTTTAAAAAAGAAATTATCTTTAGTTGAATTCCAAGTGTATTTTAAAATAGAGGCTTTGAGCAACTAACTAACCACATTTTAGGATCTCGCCTGGAAACAGAGGTAAAAAAAAGAAGTGTGCGCCCGGCTAATGCAGCGGTGTGGACCGAGGAACAACTTGGAAGATCTACCTGCAACACAACATTTGTGTCACTGTACAGTTTTGTGGACTGAGCGAGGAAAAACAACAAATAATTTAAGTTGGCTAGAGCTTCTGTATTTTCAAAGACTGCCACGTGCCTTAGGAATACTGTTTTATCTCCATACTTTGGATGACTTGTTCATTTTTCTCTCCCTCTTTTTCTCTGTATATTTATGACCAGAGCAAAAATGTAAAAAACAAAAAAAACAACAAAAAAAGTTTGTTACTTTGAATAGTCCTAAAAAGAAAAAAAGAAAAAAAAAAAAGGAAAAATCAAACCCCCTCCAACGGTCGCTTTGTTGTTTTAGAATTTTAAGGTGGAAGTCTGTTCGAATATCAGAATTTGTAAAATCTAACCAGTAATAAAACCACTTATTGAAACTACTTGGGGCTGCTGCCATTTGGTTGGGTGTGAA